TTAATAATCGCTAATATCTAGTGAGTGTAATAATTACTAATATCTAGTGAGTGTTTAGTATGTGCTAGACATTGTACTGATTTACATGTACTAACATCTAATCCTCACAACAATCCGGGGAATAAATACTATTATTATCCTAGTTTTAGAAATAAATGTGACACTTACAGGTTAAGTAATGCACCAAAGGTCACAGAGTGGTCCTTTGGCCTTTGAAACAAAGCATCCTGATGCCAGGCTGTGCTCCTTACCACTATGTCATACTGTTGTAAAGGAGATGGGACTAAGAAGCTCTAAGTCCCCAGTTTGTTTTGTAATTCTGTGACAGTGATCACAAACGTTTTGACAGTCCAGCAAAATCCTGGCCAGAGTTCTCTTTTGTGGACCCAGAAAGCCACAGGCACTAACACTTTAGAGCTATCTCTCTTAGCCCATATGCCCTGCGCTTTTGGCATTTTCTTTATCATTTAGAGGGGAAGGAGGGCAAGGGTCTGAGGAGCCTTGAATGGTGACTTGGACTCCAGGGGTAGTGGCAAACCATTGGAGGTTACAGTGCATGGAATTAAAGACAGCTTGAATGGTATAATCTGACTGGCTCATTTTACAGAAGACAAAAGCTGCTCAGAGACACAAGGGTCTTCCTCAATGGCCCGTGAGTGGCAGAGCTTGTGAAAGGAAGTTGATTCACTGCGAGTGAACCAGAACTCAGAAAGACCAGTAAGCAACCAGGAAACACCGGCCACCATCTAGGCCTGTGGTGATGGCGGTTTTATCACGAATTCCTTCCTGACAATCAACTGCTCCCGGGCAGAAGCGATCGCTTTCTTGACCCACCCAAATGGACAATGACCCAGGCGTGAGGTTCCTGAGGAGAGAAAAAAGTGTGTACAAGGAAAGGAAGAGGATGTCTCCCAATCGGAAACACCGAGATGCGGAAAAGTTGCACCGTAGAAAGAGCAGCCGTGCTCATGACGCACTTCTGGCCTCCAAGCGCCCCACAAGCGTGACGCACTTCCGGCCTCCTAACCGTTCTCGCTAGCGGTGCGCTTCTGGCCTGTTTTGAGTCCGCGCTCAAAGGTGCCAAAGTGCAAGGACCCACAGTTGGGCGGAAAACAATGATATACTTTCTTTCCTATTCAAGGTCTCTGAGGATCCCCGGGTGGAAACTCCTCCCGGGAGTAAAACCACACAACCACTGAGAAGACCGCTCCGGCATCCTAGAGAGTACGCGTGTGAGCCTGGGTGCAAGGCCAAAGTAGTGACGCACTTCCGTTCACGCACCGCTTTCTGTTTTTCCTGAGGTGAGTGTTGGGGTTTGTCGCCTAGGAGTCCTTCACTGTTGGTTCTCTCTGTTTCTTCCCTCAGCCTTTGCCTGCTAAGAGGGAGACCAGGTCATGGCAGCCATGCCTCTGAAAGCTCAATACCAGGTGAGCTGTGGATCCCTGAGGTCAGCTCTATGGGCTCTGGGGCAGCAGGAACCTGTTGTTTTAGGAGATGGTGACCTTCGAGGATGTGGCTGTGCACTTCACCAAGACAGAATGGACTGGCCTTTCTCCTGCCCAGAGGGCCCTGTACAGAAGTGTGATGTTGGAGAATTTTGGGAACCTGACTGCTTTGGGTAAGGCCATTTTCCTCCTAGGACTCAGATCTGCTGAAAAGTACCATTTTCTTCCTGTTTTCAGGGTACCCAGTTCCCAAACCTGCACTGATCTCACTTTTGGAGAGAGGGGACATGGCTTGGGGCCTGGAAGCACAGGATGATCCCCCAGCAGAGAGGACCAAAAACGTCTGTAAAGGTAGGTGAGGCAGATTTAGAACCAACAATTGTGCATTATTTGTGTTTTCTATCTCTTATGTCAGATGTTGAGACCAACATTGACAGTGAGTCCACATTAATCCAGGGAATTTCTGAAGAAAGAGATGGGATGATGTCACATGGTCAGCTGAAGAGTGTCCCTCAGAGAACTGACTTCCCAGAAACACGTAATGTGGAAAAGCACCAGGACATCCCCACAGTGAAAAATATCCAAGGAAAGGTTCCAAGAATCCCCTGTGCAAGGAAACCTTTCATATGTGAGGAGTGTGGGAAATCCTTCAGCTACTTTTCTTACTATGCTAGACACCAGAGAATCCACACTGGGGAGAAACCTTTTGAGTGTAGTGAGTGTGGAAAAGCCTTTAATGGTAATTCTTCGTTAATTCGGCACCAGAGGATTCACACTGGAGAGAGACCCTATCAGTGTGAGGAGTGTGGGCGAGCCTTTAATGATAATGCAAATCTGATCAGGCATCAGAGAATCCACAGTGGGGACAGACCCTATTACTGTACAGAGTGTGGGAATAGTTTCACGAGTAGTTCCGAGTTTGTTATACATCAGAGAATCCACACTGGGGAGAAACCCTATGAGTGTAATGAGTGTGGCAAAGCTTTTGTTGGTAATTCACCCCTACTTCGGCATCAGAAAATCCACACTGGAGAGAAACCCTATGAGTGTAATGAGTGTGGCAAAAGCTTTGGAAGGACTTCCCATCTAAGCCAACATCAGCGTATTCACACAGGGGAAAAGCCTTATTCTTGTAAAGTATGTGGACAAGCCTTCAATTTTCATACAAAACTAACTCGGCACCAGAGAATTCACAGTGAGGAGAAACCCTTTGACTGTGTAGATTGTGGAAAAGCCTTCAGTGCTCAGGAACAATTAAAAAGGCATCTGAGAATTCATACTCAGGAGTCTTCCTATGTATGTGATGAGTGTGGAAAAGCCTTGACTAGCAAAAGAAATCTTCATCAGCATCAAAGAATCCATACTGGAGAGAAACCCTATGAGTGTAGCAAGTATGAGAAGGCCTTTGGGACTTCTTCCCAGCTAGGTCACCTTGAGCATGTCTACTCTGGAGAGAAGCCTGTGCTGGACATTTGTCGTTTTGGCCTCCCAGAATTTTTTACCCCCTTTTACTGGTAATAGTACACTCCAGTGAAATGTACTGAGTGGATTCCGTCTTCTACTCAGGAATGGAATGTGTGACACAGGCCTGACTCAGCCTCTGATCCATCCCTCAAGCCACAGTTAATGATTCAGATGTCAGTAGATGACCAAAGATGGTTCAATTAGAGTCCCAGGATTGCAAGAGCTAATAGGAACAAATACTCTCCCCCCGCCCACCCCCATTGGTTTTAATGCTGAGAAGAAGAACTAGACTCTTACAGAGGTGAGAATGAAGTCCACACAGCAAAAATGCATCTGAGAATTGGAGAGCAGTAAAAGACTGAAGATAATGTTTGAACAGCCACATACACCATGCCTGAAGCTAAAAATATATACGGGTTTTTGAATTGCAGCAGCCAATAAATTCCATTTTTGTTTGGTTGGTTTTGGCTTTGGCACACCTGAGTTAGGTTTTCTTGCCTTGGAACAGAATTTTGACTTAAACAGTGTTGTCATTGTAGCAGTTGTTTGAAGTTTTCAGGGATAACATACCTGATGGAGAAATGTTTTGTGTGTATGATATATGGGAAAGTCTTTAGTTATAGTCATGGCAGCTCCTCAACCCCATGATTGTGATGAGATTGGGAAGCCCACTGTAACACTGGAGAGCCCAGGTTATATCAGACACCACTAGTAGATAGAAGTTCTAACAACTTGAGCTCTGTAACAAAAATCTCATTGTACTACAAAATTATGTCTGCACCAGTGAATCCATTCTCAAGAAAAGTCTTAACTAGGAAACTAAAAGCTTTCACTCTTAAAGCTTTCATTTTCTGTTTATTCAGTTTTTTATTTGGAATGGATGCTACTCTAGGCCTTAAACTGAGAAATGCCAGGCTATTGTAGCTATTATATCTTGGTATTTGCCATTTTAATTCCTAGGACAGCACGCCCGCTTTGCCCTTGACCTGGCTAGGGAGCCAAGGAAATGCCATGGTTCTTGGTCATAAGACACACTGCAGAGATCTCTCAGTAGGAAAACAGGGCTGGCCCTTTTCTTTGGTGATGAACACAAACTGCACCCTTTTTTTCTCCCACGTGTCCTTCCGCTGCCAGCCAGTGTTGGAATCTCCCTACCCAATTCCAGACTTAATTGCTTACTGCGTCTAGCACCTGGGTGGCTTCACCACCTCTTCCTTACTTGTCAGCAGATGAATGAGCAGTTGTATCATGTGCTTGGGTTGACCAATGAATGATAGACTTGGGGAATTGAGTAAACACCTTTTAATTGAAGTATAACACAAACATAAAAATGCATGAGTCAGCCAGGCGCGGTGGCTCACACTTGTAATCCCAGTACTTTGGGAGGCCGAGGTGGGCGATTCATCAGGTCAAGAGATCGAGACCATCCTGGCCAACATGGTGAAACCCCGTCTCTACTAAAAATACAAGAATTAGCTGGGCGTGGTGGTGCATGCCTGTAGTCCCAGCTGCTCAGGAAGCTGGGGCAGGCGAATTGCTTGAACCCGGGAGGCGGAGGTTGTAGTGAGCCGAGATTACACCACTGCACTCCAGCCTGGTGACAGAGTGAGATTCCTCAATAAAATAAAATAAAACCATGAATCATGGTTGTACAACTTGAATTTTTACAAAGA